GGGCATTGTGAGCACTAAATATAATTTGTGCCAAAAATAATAATGAAAGCTTAGTGAATACTCTACAGTGCAGGCATCGTTACATTTAATCCACAAAACTACCCCATGAGGTAGATATTTACCGTTCTTTTCACTTAACATCTTTTTTAAAAAGCGGAAAACAGAATGATGAATTAACTTGTCCATGGTCATAAAACTGATAGGTAGTGGCACCAGGATTTGGGGACCATCGGGCAGAGGATCTTCCAAAACCGGCTTTTAAAGAGCCACAAAAAGATGTAGCCGGGTTCTTGGCACTACAGTACTGCTTTATAAACAACAGTTCCCTTCTTTTCTCTTAGAGCCCAGTGGGAATCTAGAGGGACACCTTACATAAAGGAAAATGACTGCAACCTGGACCTGTCACTCGACAAATACTGCCTCTCCCCACCTCACTTCACCTGACGTCTCTGCCCAACCGAAGGCAGCTCTCAGAAAACCGCACAGAGGTTACCACCCCAGAAATTCTGAGATCCTAGGAGGTAGCAATGCAAATAGACAAAGCACAGTATTGCTTTGGATCGAAAATATTTGTTTGCTCATCCTAACTCCAATTCCCCTAGCCTAGAACAAACATAGCCCTTCCGCACTCAGGAAATCCCAAGAGGTCAGGTTCAGTCTGGTAAACAACACTGTCCGGGCACCTTGCAGAACACTGGGGACTGTGACGGGCGGCGACAAATTGGCACAAGAGAGACTGAAATGCACAGGGACACCAGCCTAGTGGCCGTGAAAACTCAAGTTGACACTTCCAGGGAGGGAATGGGGGAGGTGGAGCCCAATTCCTGCTTCTGGAGAGAGTAAGAGACTTCCTCCATCCTCCTTCTCCCTCCTCCTCCTCCAAGGCACGCTGAGATTTGGAGCGGAGGAGCTGAGCCCCGCGGGAAAAGCAGAAAAGGGTCATTGCCACTTTAAATGACTCAGGAAGTAAAAGGAGGCCTCCTGACGGGGAAAGGGAAAGTGGAACCGGGGCGGCGCGGGGGCCGGCGGCTGCCGCGATCTCTCCCTGGTAGCGGGAGGCTGAGCGGGCGGCGCGACGCGGGGGCCGACGGGGGCGCCGGGTGGCCGCGCCGGAAGTGCCTTGCGCGGCAGAGGAAGCGCAGGGACAGAGCGGAGCAGGCCGAGCCGGCGGAAAGGGTCTTTGCTGCTGCGCCCGGGCAGGGGCTGCCGCGGCCCCAGGTCCCGCTTCGAGACGCGGCGCGGTCCAGGCGGGAGGCGACTCCCTAGGAAGGGACCCGGGGCGGGAGGAGGAAGTGAGGCCGCGCGGAAGGAAGGCGGCGAGCCCCGGGGCCCCGAGGCCTTGGCCGCGTCACAGCACCCACATGGCCTCTGGAGTGGGCGCGGCCTTCGAGGAACTGCCTCACGACGGCACGTGTGACGAGTGCGAGCCCGACGAGGCTCCGGGGGCCGAGGAAGTGTGCCGAGAATGCGGCTTCTGCTACTGCCGCCGCCATGCCGAGGCGCACAGGCAGAAGTTCCTCAGTCACCATCTGGCCGAATACGTCCACGGCTCCCAGGCCTGGACCCCGCCAGCTGACGGAGAGGGGGCGGGGAAGGAAGAAGCGGAGGTCAAGGTGGAGCAGGAGAGGGAGATAGAAAGCGAGGCAGGGGAAGAGAGTGAGTCGGAGGAAGAGAGCGAGTCAGAGGAAGAGAGCGAGACAGAGGAAGAGAGTGAGGATGAGAGCGATGAGGAGAGTGAAGAAGACAGCGAGGAAGAAATGGAGGATGAGCAAGAAAGCGAGGCCGAAGAAGACAACCAAGAAGAAGGGGAATCCGAGGCGGAGGGAGAAACTGAGGCAGAAAGTGAATTTGACCCAGAAATAGAAATGGAAGCAGAGAGAGTGGCCAAGAGGAAGTGTCCGGACCATGGGCTTGATTTGAGTACCTATTGCCAGGAAGATAGGCAGCTCATCTGTGTCCTGTGTCCAGTCATTGGGGCTCACCAGGGCCACCAACTCTCCACCCTAGACGAAGCCTTTGAAGAATTAAGAGTAAGTATTGGGCCTTCAGAGCATAAACCTAGGTCTAGTGACCCCTCACTTTTCTTTCTTCTAGAGCAAAGACTCAGGTGGACTGAAGGCCGCTATGATCGAATTGGTGGAAAGGTTGAAGTTCAAGAGCTCAGACCCTAAAGTAAGTATTGTTTGGAATTGATTGGGTGTTGGACTTATTCTTCTTATTTGTCTCTGTTCTAAAGGTAACTCGGGACCAAATGAAGATGTTTATACAGCAGGAATTTAAGAAAGTTCAGAAAGTGATTGCTGATGAGGAGCAGAAGGCCCTTCATCTAGTGGACATCCAAGAGGCAATGGCCACAGCTCATGTGACTGAGATACTGGCAGACATCCAATCCCACATGGATAGGTTGATGACTCAGATGGCCCAAGCCAAGGAACAACTTGATACCTCTAATGAATCAGCTGAGCCAAAGGCAGAGGTAAAGGAAAAGCCCATAATTATTAGTAGCAATCTAATACTGTTTCTTTCTGTTTGTCTTTCAGGGCGATGAGGAAGGACCCAGGTAAGATCACATTGTTGCTTGTCTTTTCTCATTTAACTCACCTGGTTCTCCTTTTCCTTTGTAGTGGTGCCAGTGAAGAAGAGGACACATGAAGGCTTGCTACCCCCAGTGGAAAATCATCCCCTCCCCTTGTGTGTATGTGACAGCGTGTATGTAACGGCTTCTGATTTCTGTGAAAGCTGCTCAGCAACAAACGTACTTCCACCAGATGTGTCCCCAGATCCACAGCAGGCACATATCTCTCCAAGGGATGACCAGTTTTATGCTTACTGTGTGCTTCTCATCCCCTGGTTGTGGTAGGTCAAGGAAAAGAGCCCCTTTGATCCACCAGGAGCAATTAAGAAAGGTCCTTCAGGTAATCCCTCAATGGCTGCTTTGAACTTACTCAGGAAAGCCAGCCCCCATAATATTGTATTACCAAACAGTATCGCTTTGTTAGGAAGGATCTGGAATAATCTTGAAGGGAAGTCAGAGTTTTCTCCCTGCCTATTAACAAAAACCCAATTTTGTTCATATTGAAGCATGAAATAAATGAGAGCAAGGTAGGGCCAAATTAACTCTTGTGGACAGTCCCTAAAAGTCCAGTTCTACATTTGTGAAAATTGTGGTGCCATGAATTAAGATGGATGACTGGAAAAAGGTGTTGGAGAAAGAGTTAAAGATGAGGAAGAGATATTTTTAGTATATGAAGTTATCCAGGACTTGATATTCATAATTCAGTGCTGTGGAAATGAAAAAAATGATTGAAGAGGTGGAACGGAAATGACCTTAGGGGGAAAAAAAAGGACCAAAGAAGTCTGATTAAAAGTTGAAATCAGTATTTCTGAATTCAAATTGCTTGAATTTCCAAAATAGTCAGTAAAGGATCTAATAGAACCAGAATTATTTGGGTGAATTCTGCAGGTTTTATGGGCTTGTCACAACGTGAAGGGCTGGAATGTATATTACCAAATGGGAATTTCCATTGTAGGTTTTTGCTAGTCCCACCCCCATTTTAGCCTAATTTGGCTTAAACGCAGTATGGGGAGAATTGTTCCCATTCCATGTGTTCTGAATTCAGCTCATCTCCCAGCATATAGATATATCCTCCTTTAACTCCGACCAGAACCCTTCTTCCTGTGGCACTCCCCACCCATAGACCTTCAGATCATCTCCCACACCCTGGATCTCACTCTCCTCTTAGTAACAGAGACACTCCTGAGGTTGGACTTCCTTGCTTTTCTCTACTTCCAAATCACAATTTCTTACAACCAAGCTTTGTGCTCCCGAGTAAGCAGGGATGTACTAGGGGAATGTAAAACTGCAAACTTAAAAACCTGCATCTTCTTGAAGCATCAGTTTTACTTACCAAATGGTTTAGAGTCATAAGATGACCTATTTTTATATAAAAGTTATATTATAGAATAAAATGTTCATACGCATAGACTGTTAAGATAAAAAAATAGGAATCTTGCAAGGTAATTCTTATTTGCAAGTGGGTTATGTGTTCACTCTCCTCTACCTTTATGGTATTTTGGTGTTCACTTACGAAGCATACAACTAGAACCATATCCAAGCAGACTCTGGGTTGCTGTTAACCCAGGGCCTAGACTTCTAGTGCCTCTGAGGCAGAACCAAAGGAGCCTGCACTGGGGGAAATCCCTTTTCCTGCCTGCCTGTCTGCCTGTGACCTGTGTACGTATTACAGGCTTTAGGACCAGCTGATTGTTATGCTTGCAGGATGGTTTTGAAACAGAAACAATACTTGTTTACTGTAGGAATCCTATTTATATTATTTTTCAGTCCTGTGAATGCTGTGAAAAGATTTATTCCTTTGAGGCCAGGAAGCTCCCAGGCATATATGCTTCTAGGTTAGGATTGTCCTGACTCACTAAAGATGCCAGGATATTGGGGCTGAGGGGAGTTTGAGGTGTTAAAAAAAAAAAAAAAAAAGCATTTTTCTCTCAAACTGATGGCCAAGAAATGGCTAGGACAATTTTGGTGCTTTACCTATCTCTGCAAAGACTGGAGAATTTGGCATACCATTAATTACAACCACCAATCATATCCAACAAAAGTACCCTAAAAGAAGGACCAGTGGCCACTCTCGAAAAAATTTAAGTATCAGAAGATTAAAAAGATTTTAGGATTTGGAAGCTTGTATTGTCTTTCCCCAATAATCATTGTTTGATCTCCAAATAGTAGCCTTATATTAGCAATAGACAGATCATTGGTTCTCCATATCTGATCATATGTTACTACTTTGAATCAGTATTTGGGAAATTCAAGCATTTATGCAGTGGATATAAATGGAAATATAAAAATATTTGCCAACCTGTCTCAGTAACTTATCATATCTCTGTGATCCTCAAGGAAAGCACTTTTGCTTTTACTTAGAAAGCGTTTCAGATTTGCTTTATAGACTCCTGCTGTCTTCAGTACCTGATAAAACTTTAACCAGGGAAGCATTAAACACAGTGCAGCAGCTTTTGCCCAGGCTTCTAAGTTCCTGCCGGCAGCATTTATCAATGTAAGAACTAGGATGCTTCCTGCAGTGGCACTACCTTCCCCTAGAGCTGGAGCATGCTGCTTGGCCTTAAGCCCCAGCATGATGAGGCTTCCCTCCTGCCAGGTCAGTAAAAGTTAGAGAGCTCAGAATTGGGTCTTGCCTGGGTGCAGGTGGCAGGGTTTGCTGAAACCCCTAAAGAGAAGTCACCAAGGGAGGCAGGTAATGAATGTTTCCAGAATCAGTCGGATACTCATAGCAATTTCTGGCTATCTTTCAAATGTTGAATTTCTGGATGCTGAGAGGGACTTTGATTTGATATCATTAAATCCAGGACAGTCCCAAGAAGTGCTTGGAGTCTCGGCTCTGACAGCCCAAGAAGGGAAATAACTTGTATTAAGGAACAACTATGAGCCAGGCCCTGAGCTGTCTCTTAGATAATAAAACAGATGGGGAGTGGAAGAGTCATTTGCTTCAAGTTATACAGCTAGGAAATACTCAAGCCAAATCTTGAACGCAGCTCCCCCTAATTCTGTGGACAGGCACTTTGTACCACACACCATGGTCCACCTAAAAACAGAAGGATAAAAAGACTTCAGGTTTTCCCACTGTGTGCTGACCATCCCAATTTATGAATCTTCTTCAAAATGACATTTCACAGTTATAGTTAGGGCTCAGAAATGGCATTGAGGTAGCCTTATTTCTCCCCTTTAGCAGATGCTTTAAGTACACATTGCTGACTTGAGCCCACCCCCAGGAGTTAGGAGAACATTTCCTTTTTCATGCCATCTTCCATAAATAAGGTGTTTCTTGGCCTTCAAAGATATAGAACTTTGCAGCAGTAGTAAAAGTGAAGGGTGTTCTGCTCTCTACTCAACTTTATTTGAAAATGTCTGCAGCTTCACTCCTGTAGAAAAGGAAATCTTCATATTTTAGTAAACTTAGCCGCCAGTGTACTCTGTGAGGATGTGGCAATTCAAAGTCCAGTGAATCTGGACTCTCTTACTGATTCCTGGTTTTAGTGTGTGTGTCGGGGGAGTGTGTACCTATATATAAAGGACAAGTGTGATATGTGTGTATATGTATATACATACATACATGTCCGCACACACACACACAATATTTGAGAGCTAAGGAAAACTCAAAGCAGCCCCTTCATTATCTTGCGTACTACTTCAAAGATTTCTGTCAGCCCTAATTACAAGTGTCACCATATAGTTGGGGCTTAGGTACTTGCTTACAGGAAGAGCAATTCCCTAGCAAAGGTCATTAGCTCCTAAGGCACTGAGTCAAAGTGACAGCCCTGAAGGAAATTGCACTCCAGCCCTCCTCCAGGATGTCTAATAAGATGGGAAACTTGGATGCCCAGCCATTTTGGTGACCTGAGAGTCTAACTACTCCAGTTAGACCTAAGGGCACAAATGCAGAATTCATGACCTTGTAGTTGTGGCAGGGTCTAGGAAGTCCTCTCTCCCCAAGTAGAAAATATTCTCTTGCCATTCCTGAAATTCCACATTCATATAATGGCTGTGCAATACATGCTTCTCAATAAGAAAATTAACTGCACGTTTACTGTGTGCTGATCACATCAGATTTTTATGTTTAAAAAAATCTCATTATGGATTGAGTCCAGCCCAGCTCTAAGAGAAAAAGAAGGCCCATATGGGAGACTTCAGTCTCATTATTATTGCCTTTATCCAGCAGTGCTTATGAAGCCCCCTACCCTGTCCCATTCCAGAAACCATAAGACTCAGGCAGTTCTTGATTCTGGAGGCCTGCCTGGTAAGATAAGATAGTATAATTTGGAACTGAGAACATACCAGAAACAGCAGAACGAGGGCCAGAGCAGAAAAATGAAAATAAGTGGAGACACTTATGGATACATTGGTGCAAAAAAAGCCACGGAGCCCATACTGGGCTTGATATGACTTTGAGGGGACAGCAGATTAATACTTAATGAGGGTTAAACCTGACCAGTCTTTCTACAGTGACAGGCCACACTGCATGAATGGGGAGAACCAATGAATCCATTGTCCTCTGCCTATTTTCCTGTGCACAGTCACATTCCCTCCTTAGGAATCTTCCCCTTCCACCCTTTACATTAAACAAGGGAACACTGAATCTTTCAAGGGAATTACACGTTTGGGTTAATGTTTCAGTATATCATTTTCATACTGTAAATTATTTTGTAAGAGAGATTTACTGCTATCCCAGGATGTTCGGACTTGGTGCCCCTGTGCATTTGGAAATCAATAAACTATTACTGGAAATGCCATTTGTCTCTCAGAGTTGTGCACAAAGGACCCTGCAAGGTGTAAATATTTATGACGAGCTGCATACTTGACTGTGGTAATGCTGGAGATGATGGTGTTTTGGTTACTAGATGTGGGAGTCTAATTTACTCCTGACTTTTCCACAGTGCCTTAGGAGAGAGCTCTGGGAAGTGGCAAAAGAACAGACTTAAGATCATTATTATTTAGTGATAAGTTTTCTCCTCAAAGTAAAATGATCCAGGCCTAGATTACATTTTATGAGCAACTTAGATTATAACCTAAAGAATACTTGGTGCCAAATTATGTTTTCAAATAACATTAAAGTTTTAGAATTTGGATGAACTAGAAGGAAGGTAAAATTGTAATTTTTGCCATATTTTCTAGAAAAAAAAATGTCTTTTAGAGCAAATTACAGTTAGGCCAACAAAATCTTTGTTTTGTGAAACTTTAGAAATACATATTTGCATGTAATTGATGAAAACATAGAATGAGTTGTAAATGAAGCAATTCCAAGCTGGTTTGAAGGACCAGAGGTTGCATTGAAATCAGAAGTCATATACTCAGAGGCCTTCAGGAGCCAAATGTGAAGACTCAAGATGGTAGATACTGTGTGAATTAGAAAATACCAAGCCCTGCCTAAATGCATTAAAATTTAATGTTTAAAAATCCTAAAACCCACCAGCAGGTGTATCTGGAGGGACAGTTTGTGGACTCTCCTCTAAATTTTCTTTTAACACATTTATCTTCATCAGACCCTTTTAGTTAGCTAGGGACTGTGTGAGAACCTTGAGAAAATTGTCCAAGAGAGGGAGATAAGTCACTCAAGGTCACCCAACAAGCCAGGCTGGTAAAGCCCAGGACAGCAGACTCTCTGTCTCCGAGAGCAATCATTAGGCCCTACTTCCTCTTCCCCAGTTGCGGAGGACACTGCTGCCTGGTGGGGTGGCACTGCCTGCCACTGTAGCACTTAGGAGTCTTCAGTGTTTTAACAAACCACAATGTGTTTGGAGGTTTTCTTCCCTGCTTCCTGGTGCCAGTATCTCAACACCACATCCATTGCCCCAGCCCTTTCTTGTTTTATCTTTCCCTCTGAAAGCTACAACTCTATATTTTATTTTATTACTCTTTGTTTGGTCCAACATGGCCCCATTTCCTTTATACTCATAAAAAGGTAGAATTTCAGCTTGTCTGGAATATCTCCTGGCCTTCACAAGGCACCAGAGTTAGAGACACCCAACAGAAAGTCGTAATAAGAGAAGATGTCACAGAAATAGAAACAAAAGCAAAAGACTGCTTGAAGTCAGTAACAGACTGCACTAAGTGTCTGTGCTTGTTAACTATTGTAATCTCCAGGTTTAAATCATTCATTTATGTTAATAAGAGCTGTCACTTAGCTCTTTCTCTGGGCCAGGTACTCTCCTGTTGTTTTTCACATTATCATAATAGTAACAGCACCAATACTATCATTCCCCACTTTGTTGCTCAGGAATCAAATTTAGAGAATTAAGTACTGTGACCACGGTTACACCCTAATAAGCGGGAAGCCAGAATTTAAACCCAGGTCTAGCAGACTTCACAGCCTCTTTCCTTAATCTCTTCTCTCCTAGCTGCACTGATTCCATCTTGTATTGGTGAATAACAACACTGATCCCCCTACAACTACCCCCACACATGTACAGTATGGCCTTGGGGCAAAGGAGTTTGCCTTTTGCAAAGAAGGTCTTGCTTTGTATAGCCTGTAAAATGCAATGTACAGTGAGGGAAAGAAAGTCTAAGGGTAGCAGTCAAATCTTCTGGCCTGAAACTGTACTTTTGGAAGGGAGAACTGTTAGACTTGCTTTATCTTCTTTATTCCAAGGCCATAAATAAGAAAATCAACGAGAGGCAAAACCATGTCTTCTTTTGCTATAGCGTTAGAATCCTGAAAGTCAGCCAGCTCTGACACTGAGTCTGTGATTTAATTAAACATGTTGAAGGCTCTCCAACAGCTTGACGTCAGGCCAGCTTCATATTCTTGGAAAGGGACAACAGCAAAAGGAGCTTATCTGTTTTAAAGTTCACTTACTGAGTTCAGCTGTCACGGCCACAGCATACCATTTGCCTTATAAAAATGGCCCACAACCTTCACAATATTTTAGGATTCATGGCAACTCATTTACCTAGGGCTTAGCCACCTGATAGCTTTACCTATCCCTATTTCCTGAACACAAAATCTAAACCAGTGGTTTGACAATGAGTAACTGAGACAGAACTAGAAAAATCTAGAACCTCTGCTGAACCCATCAAAAGTGACTGAGAATTAAGAAGTAAGCAAACAAGGCTTCCAACCAATTGAAATAAATACCATGAAGCAAACGCATAAGACAAAGGCCATACATCTAGTCATCAGGCACCTCCTCAGAACCTATTTGCTCTTCCTTCACACATATTTCTAACTGTAAAGGAAAGAAACAGACTTTTAGAGGAAACAAGAAGGAAAAAGGAGGACAGCAATAGAGAAAATGGAAATTTTGAGTAGACTGCAAAGCTCCAAAGCCCTGATATATGGGTTATTTAGTGTCAAAAACAGTCTATACACATCTCAATCTTTAAGAGCCTCACTGTATCATGGGACAATATTCTATTTAAAATGATGACCCTGTGCACCATACATAAAAAAACTATGCTTAGAAGACAAAAATATGTATATCAAACATTTTAGAAATATTTACATCCCAATGGTTAAAAAAAAAAACTTTTAGGAATTAAAAGGAATAAACCTTTGACCATCCAGAATATTTAGCTAAATCAAACAGTGTATATCCCCCTAGCTGACTTTTATTGTTTCATGAGCCTCTGGTGTTCAGAGAGTTTTTTTCACAGCTTTGTAAGTGACTTTCATGCTACAGTGCTTTGCATATAATGGCATGAACAGTGGAGGTGCCAACTTTCCAATGTGATGAATAAAACTAATAACTAGAATACAGATCAAATTCTGTTACAACAAATACTGCTACCATAAAAGTCACTTAAGCATCCCTGTTAGTTCTAAGCCCCTGTCGATTGCCCATTTATTTTAGGCAATAGTCATTCAACAAAATTGGAGCATAATAAAAAGAAACTGGACCTCAGCGCAAGTTGAGTGTTACACAATTTAACCTGTAATAACAGGTTCTCACTTGTATTTCTCCAGCTCTTTGCTGTAAGAAGAATAAACGTTATGTAGATATAATACCAGCGTGACAGCTTGTGGTTGGTGGTTTCTAGAAGAAATAATTCAGAAGCAAAAGACACATGAAGTTATGTGGCAGTTCCTCACTAGGGAATTTGGTCTCCAGGGCCACTTTTGACCTTAATCCATGTTGGAGCCATCAATCAAAGAATTGCTTGCATCTAATAATGGTGTAATGCCAATACTAAGCCCTGGAACGAAGATAGGATTCATTTCTCATGGATTATTGAGCACTCTGGGGTAACCTGGCCCTGATCTGATGACGCTAAGATTTAAAAACCCAGATGCATGTGACTAGAACTATCTTTTCTCCCATGATGCACTGCTTTCAACACTGCATGACTGTAAAAACATGTGCCACGCTGATTATATATAGAGATGGTCTAAATCAGCTGCATCCCATTTGGTACCCAGGCAAGGATTTTTCCATACCTATCTTTTTGCTGGTGGTAATGATGAGTTTTGTCACTTGCTATAACATTCTCTGTCCGTCTTTTTTCTTTTATGTAAATACTTTTGTGACTTCATTGTAACCAGCATTTTGTAATACTCTTAACAGCAGAGGGGATTAAATCATGATTCACTTCTGAACAGTACAATCAGCAGTAGGAAAACGAGGAGGGAGGGAGAGGGAAATTGTCCACCACTTCCCAATGATAATGCCTGGCTCGGACCCCAGATTCACATCATACTTGAAGTTCATAAATTCTGGGCACTGCTCAGCTTGAGGAGGCAGGCATTGCTCCTTCATATTTCAGGGTGAGACAAATGCTCTGTTGAAGCCATGCCACTACAGGATACATTCACCTCTGCTTGCTTTCCTCCCTAAGCCAGAGTGTAGTTAAACATTTATATGTCCCAGGCCAGGAGATCAAATTAAGAGGAGGTTAGCTACTTTCCCTGGCTCTTAAAAACATTTGAGTCCAAGTATGGTTCTCTGGCTTGAGGGTGGCCATTTGTTGCCTCACTGTTTTTATTAGGACATCTGGAGATTAGAGGTGTTAATTGGAAGTAACTTTTCTATATTTGGTTTCTCTCCACACATTATGAGACCTTTTAGACCCAGTTGGATGGCTGTATCCTAGTATGAAATTCAGCTTCTAAGTAGGAAGAACTATGATAGAGGAACAAGATTGCTCTTTGACTTGGTGATAGTAGGGCAATAGGGAGTGTCAGTAGGGTAGTTTCAGGTGGGGAGGATGACAAACCACTGATAACAATAAAAATGGGTATTTCTCAACACTCAAGCCAATTTCCCATTTGATAACAAGTAGGTTCTGATCTATTTTCCCCAAATTAATATTTTCCCTGGAAGATTCTGACCTGTCTGATCAAATAAAGGCATTCCTCTGAGAGTATACCTAGCCCACTTGTGGCCAAATTATACTTGACTGTTATGTACTCAAAACAAGCTTTCCTGTTAATCTCTTTCTCTTACCTCTATTATGAGGACAAGACGTGGAAGAATTAGGTCACCGGGGCATCTGCCATTGCATATGTTTAAGTGGTATAAAGAAGCCAGGATTCCTAGAATGGTCTGTCTTTTGCCATTTCTGGGACAATGAGAAAATCCATCTGGAGTGTTTATGCCCCTCTGAATAGCCAAGTCATGGGCTTGTTTGCTTTCAGTCACTGCCTTCAGAAAAAGACAATTTTACAATGACTTACTTCTAATAATCACTGAAACAGCCTCATGAGGACATGCAAAACTGCTGTCTATCTTCAGACCTGGCCCATTGTCAAATGGCAGACTTGCAGAGCAAATAAGGGACCTGGCCTAGTTCACAAGGCAGTCAGAAGTGATCCAAAGTTCAGGCTCCCCCTCCCTTTTATCACTCCACCCTGCCTCTACTCCTCCGCCTCCTATTCTTCCGGCCTTTCCATCTGGAAACCATGAGCCTCATGGATTCCAGGCACAAATTCTCAGATTTCAGATGTTTGGGAAATTTCTCAGCTTGGGTCATTCTTCAAGAGTAAGAAATTGAATTTGTGAGAAAAAAAAACAGCTGAGACTGTTTCACAGAAGAGAAAATAAATAAGGTGTGGTGCGTATCCATCCTCTTCCCAACTCAGCTCCAAAACCACACACAATGTCTAACTTCAAAAAGAGTATTTAGATCCCCCCTGGGAAGGAACAGAATGGAAAAACAATCTCCACTCATAAAAACACTTTTCTGCCTTCTACAGTATAAACACAACTGGCATCAGATAATACAATGTAATTGATTTTATGTGTGTAATTGGGGAACAGAAGGGTCTCTAGAGGGTAGACCTAAGAGTAATGGAATGGAGTGAAAAGTAAAATTTAGACTAAATTGTTGGGAGGAAACTGTTAACATTGTGAACCACTTGACCCTAGTGTTGCATCTTCACAAAAAAGAGCAATGTGCCGTCTTCTGTCTTTGGAAAATGGGACAAGCTTGCTCCTGATACTAGGTTTTAGAAGCATACAGACTTGGTTTTAGTACTGGCTTTGTTCTTTACTAACTCTGAACAATTAAATGAGCAGATGGTCTACAGGGCTTAGTACAGTGCCTGACACATAGTAAGCACTTAGAAATGGTAGCTTCTGACTGTTGTGCTGGAGTCCTGTTAGAGATTCAGTAGATGGAGCCACCTTCATGTTGCCCCTCACTGAGCTGCTCTGCTCACCTCTAGATGCTCCCCATGGCTGTTTCATAGCCCTCTGTACCACATCCCCATGTACTTTTTCATATCAACGGTAAGTACCTCAAATTACCGTATGTATTTACTTGTTCATAAGGTTGATGTCTGTAACTCTTTGAAGGTTGTATTAGTCGTTTGCTCCTATATTACTAATGATGACAAAGTCGCCTGACAGAGTAGATGTTCAAATTTATGGACTTAAACTGACTGACATCTTGATAATGCCCATATCCAGAGGTACTCCAGATATTATATCTTCATGCAGAAAACTGAAAGATACCTTTAGCTACATCTACCCCAGAATGAGTGTCCAAAGCAGGTGGCACCACCAAAAGGCACCTTCTTTTCCCATGAAAAGAGGGAAGAGAGTTGAGAAGCCTCACTCCCATCCCTGCTCTGCCACTGACAAGTTGTGTGGCATTTGGCACATCATGTTCTCTCTCTACATGCGCCTAAAATGACGGGTAGGGTCAGAGACATTGGAGGATCTCTCTTTTCTCTTCCACCTCTAACACGGTAAGATCTTAGCAAAGTAAAAAGGACAGTGATAACAGAAAAATTGTTCCTCTAAGAGTCCCAAGTCATCTTTTTTCTCTCCGTGTGTGTTAGCATTTGTGTGTGTCTGTGGGTGTGTATGCATGTGTGTGGAAGCTATACAAGGAAAGCTGAATCCATATGTAGACTTCATGGAGACTAGTACTGCTCCAAATGTGCACAAGCCATGTGATATGGTTTGCCTCTGTGTCCCCACCCAAATCTCATGTTGAAATGTAATCCCCAATGCTGGAGGTGGGACCTGGTGGGAAGATTGGATCATGGGGGAGTTTTCTCATGATTTAACAACATCCGCCCTTTGTTGTCATGATAGTGAGTTCTTGTGAGATCTGGTTGTTTAAAAATATGTGACACCTCCCCCCACCTTCCTTCTGCTCTGGCCATGTAAAGTGCTCACTCCCCCTTTGCCTTCCACCATGATTGTAAGTTTCCTGAAGCCTCCCTAGAAGCTGAGCAGATGCCAGCATCATGCTTGCTGTGCAGCCTGCAGAACTGTGAGCCAATTAAACCTCTTTATGAATTATGCAGTCTCAGGTGTTTCTTTATAGCAGTGAA